GTGGAAGAAATGGGAATGGGAGGGAGGGGGTGTGAATAAAGAGCGGAGATGAAGAGGCACAAACAGGGGAGAGGCAGCAGGCCTGGGTGGTGGGAGGAGAAAGCAAGAGAGGCCCATTTTAGAGATCTGTTGCACATATTGGTGACTACTCAGTCACTTAGTGACTTTGGGAGACTGAGGCAGGCAGATTGCCTGAGATCAGGAGTTCAAGACCACCCTGGGCAACATGGCAAAACCTTGTCTCTCCTAAAGTACAAAAAATTAGCGGGGCATGTTGGTGGGCGCCTGTAGTCCCAGCTACTCGGGAGGCTGAATGAAGCAGGAGAATCGCTTGAGCCCGGCAGGTGGAGGCTGCAGTGAGCCGAGATCGCGCCACTGCACTCCAGCCTGGGCGACAGAGCAAGACTCTGTCTACAAAAAAAAAAAAAAAGTATTGCATATTTCAAAATTGCTAAAAGAGTACATTTGAAATGTTCTAACCACAAAAAAAGTAGGTGAGGTGATGGATATGTCAATTAACTTGATTTCATCATTCCACAATTTCATCACCTTGTAGGCCGTAAATATATATTTATCAATTAAAACTTTTGAAAAGCATTGGTAAGATGGCAAATAATATGTAATTATGGCGTGTACCTGCAATCATCTAAGAGCACATGTGTTCCAGTTTTAATAATTTTAGTAAAAGGAAAAAAAGAGGCCGGCCCAATCCGCGGCGGCAGGCGCATGGGGGCAGCAGCGAGCACTGCCCAGCAGCGAGCCCTGCCCAGCACAACCTGCTCCCCAGACCAACCCCCGCTCTGGCCGCGCCAAGGCCTCGCCCCCACCCATGTAGCTCCGCCCCACTGCCCTCTCGCTCCGCCCCTGTCCCGCCAGTCCCGCCCCCTCCGACTCCGCCCGGCTTCCGCCAACCAGCCCGGCCCCCGCCCCTCTAGCTCCGCCCCACTGCCGTCCCGTCCCGCCCCGGCACCGCCAGCTCCGCCCCCGCCCCTCTGGCTCCGACCCGCGGCCTCCGCGCCCCGCCCTGCGCGCTCGGGCTGGCTCGGCGGCTGCGGCGGGCGGGCAGGCGGGCAGGCCGGCAGGCGGGTGCGCGGAGGGCTGGTGCCCCGCAGCAGGTGGGCGGGGTGCGGTTGGCGGCGGCGGCTGGGCCGGGGGCTGCCGGCTGCGCTCGGGCCGTGCGCGGCGGCCGTGCGGGCACGCCATGGACTTCAACATGAAGAAGCTGGCGTCGGACGCGGGCATCTTCTTCACCCGGGCGGTGCAGGTGAGGCCTGGCGTCGCGCCGTGCGCCGGGGGCTCCCCACCCCTTGGCCTTCCCCTCTGCGTAGTTCACGGAGGAGAAATTTGGCCAGGCTGAGAAGACTGAGCTTGATGCCCACTTTGAAAACCTTCTGGCCCGGGCAGACAGCACCAAGAACTGGACAGAGAAGATCTTGAGGCAGACAGAGGTGCTGCTGCAGCCCAACCCCAGTGAGTGCGTGTTCGTGGGCCCGGGGAGGGATGCCCTGTGGCTTTGGCTGCTGTCTCCCCACAGGTGCCCGAGTGGAGGAGTTCCTGTATGAGAAGCTGGACAGGAAGGTCCCCTCAAGGGTCACCAACGGGGAGCTGCTGGCTCAGTACATGGCAGACGCGGCCAGTGAGCTGGGGCCGACCACCCCCTATGGTGAGCAGGCCTCACAGCCAGGGACTAGGGGTTTCTTCCTCACGCTTCAACTCTGTTTTCTCAGGGAAGACACTGATCAAGGTGGCAGAAGCTGAAAAGCAACTGGGAGCCGCGGAGAGGGATTTTATCCACACGGCCTCCATCAGCTTCCTCACACCCTTGCGCAACTTCCTGGAGGGGGACTGGAAGACCATCTCGGTGAGGGCCCTGGGACTATTCCGCTTCCTGGTGGGTCTCACTGTCCCCATGCCCTGCCCTGTAGAAGGAGAGGCGGCTCCTCCAAAACCGGCGTCTGGACTTGGATGCCTGCAAAGCGAGGCTGAAGAAGGCCAAGGCTGCAGAAGCCAAAGCCACGGTAGGTGTCCCCGCTCCCCGCTGGCCTCCTGGCTTTCCGTCCTGCTTTGGGTAACTTGGCTCAGTGTGAGGGAGATGTGAGTATACCTGTCCCACGCGCTGTGCTGCTCCCCTCCCCACATGAACTCTGTTCCCCGCCAGACGGTGCCTGACTTTCAGGAGACTAGACCTCGTAATTACATTCTCTCGGCCAGCGCCTCCGCGGTAAGCGCACCCCACCCCCACCCCACCCCTCGGGGGCAGAAGTTGAGTCTGGGAGCTGGGGCAGGGCACAGGCTCTAGGGTCCAGCTGTCCTCCTCTCCCCTCCCCTGCTGGCCACTCCTGCTGCCGTCTCCACAGCTCTGGAATGATGAAGTGGACAAGGTAAGTTGGGGCCTGGGGGGCTGGGCTCGAGGGTGGGTGCTCATGGCTGCCCTGCCCTGCCCAGGCCGAGCAGGAGCTCCGCGTGGCCCAGACAGAGTTTGACCGGCAAGCAGAAGTGACCCGTCTCTTGCTGGAGGGAATCAGTAGCACTCACGTGAGTCCCACTGCCCACCCTCACTAAACCTATTAGAAGTCAGCCTCTGGCCTCTTCCCCGCAGGTGAACCACCTGCGCTGCCTCCACGAGTTCGTCAAGTCTCAGACAACCTACTACGCACAGTGCTACCGCCACATGCTGGACTTGCAGAAGCAGCTGGGCAGGTGCGGGGCCAGCACTGCTGAACCCACTGGGGCCCTTGCTTTGCTTTTCCCTTTGTGCTGCCAGCTCCCAGGGTGCCATGTGAGTAGCCGGGGCTGGAGTGGGGCTCCTGGCCCACCTGCTAAGATGTATCCCTCCTCTCCAGATTTCCCGGCACCTTCGTGGGCACCACAGAGCCCGCCTCCCCACCCCTGAGCAGCACCTCACCCACCACTGCTGCGGCCACTATGCCTGTGGTGCCCTCTGTGGCCAGCCTGGCCCCTCCGGGGGAGGCCTCGCTCTGCCTGGAAGAGGTGGCCCCCCCTGCCAGTGGGACCCGCAAAGCTCGGGTGCTCTATGACTACGAGGCAGCCGACAGCAGTGAGCTGGCCCTGCTGGCTGATGAGGTGGGCCCGGTGCCGCAAGGTGGGGCAGGAATGCCATGACCGTCCTCTACTGCCATCTCTGCAGCTCATCACTGTCTACAGCCTGCCTGGCATGGACCCTGACTGGCTCATTGGCGAGAGAGGCAACAAGAAGGGCAAGGTCCCTGTCACCTACTTGGAACTGCTCAGCTAGGCAGGTGCCCCCATCCCCCCCGCATTCTGGCCTAGGCAGGAGAGGATGGGCGCAGCCCTGCCACTTAACTTGTTTGTTGGTGACACAGTTGTTCAGAGTGGGGAGAATTCACCCCATTCTGTCCCTGCCCCTAGTCACCTAGCTGTGAGGGTGCCTGAGGCTGAATGGCTCCACCCCTCCCCCAGCCCTGCTTCTGACCTGTGGCTCTGGAGCCCCTGCCCCTGCCTGCATCCCCGAGCACCCCACCCTCCAGGCTCCACTAAGGAGGGAGGGGCTGTCTGCAGCAGCTGCACTCAGCACCTAGGCCAGGGTGGGGCCGCCGCAGATGGGCTCAGGAAGCCCCAGGTGCACTCAGCGAGAGCCCTGCCTTTCAGTTGCCAAAAGCTGCATCAGGGGAATGCGGCAAGGCACACAGGGCTCTGGCAGCCCCTGGGGACTGGGCGCTGCCCCTGGGAGGGGAGAGCCTGGCCAGGGCTGGTGTTGGGCCCGGAGCAGCATCTTCCGGTGCTATCCTCCCCTCCCACCCCTCACAGCTCAAGCCAAGTCCAGCGGCCGCAGTCTTCACCTCTCCACACTCACTTTTTATCTGGTGTTTTTACTTCTGCCTGCGTTTGCTCTCTAGCCAATAAACCGTCCTTGTGTGCGAGTCACCTGGGCTCCTGTCAGGGCCTGGCCCTGAGGGTGGTAAAGGGAAAGGTAGACTCACCCTCTGCCCCACTCTTCCACAGAGTGAGCAGGGGCCCTGTGGCTGCCCCGGCCCCCAGCTCTCTAGTTGGGAAGAAGTGCAGCCCTCCCTGTCTTCTGCGGGGCCTGTGCCTCTCAGAGGGCAGTGCTGTTCCTGGACATGAAGCCGCACAAGGAACGTTTTATTCCTAAGAAAAAGTTTCCTAAATTTGGATTGTGGAGCGGACTGTAGAATGCGTCTGACAGTTCAGTTCAAGCACAAGAAGTGGGTAGCGGTCAGTGCTGTCTGCAGGTCGGGCGTTTCACCCAGCATGTGCCCCCGTGCCATGGGTTCTCATGCCGTCCTCAGTGTCCACATTTCACAGATGAGATCAGCAAGACAGTCAGCTCCTCAAGGGACCACAGTTGGCAAGTGGCCAAGCAGGGACTGAAGCCCAGGCAGCCTGATTCTAGAAACCCTAAGTGATGTCTGTGTTTTAGATGGCCCCTAGCAGGACCTAGCATTCTGACTTCAGTCCTGAGAAGGCCAACAGCCAGTAGGCCCCACTGTTGGGGCTTCTGAAGAGGGGATCGGGGGATGACGGGGGCACGGGGCTATAAATAGGAAGGCACAGAGCTTCAAGAAAGGCTCACCCAGGGATGAGCTCAGCCCACTGGGCCAATGAAAGCAGGGTCAAGGACAGGACCAGCGCAGGCCAAGGAAGGGAATATCTGACAGCGCCCACCCAGCCAAACCCTCAGCCCAAGGACAGGAATGAGGAGATGCTGGTGAACTAGCCATCCATCAGTACCTGCCTTCCCCCGAGGCTGCAGCCCCACTCCCAGGCGCCTGGCCAGGGGAGTTTTCTAGGTTCTGAGAGCCACGTTGTCATCCCTGGGCTTTGAAGTTAAACATCACACAGCTGTCTATAAACAAGATTTTAATATCTGTATAAATAGACCACAGAATTACCAAAACTGCAAAGACAGAGTGTGGAAAACAGGTTTGAAACCCGT